CCTGTGTGCCTGTGTATGTACCCACAGCAGTAAACGCACGAGGTGTGTGTCTTACACGTATCTCCAGCCCCATCGCCATCTCTCTGAGCTCCAGACCCTTTTTACAAAAGGCCAGTTGACATCCTCACTTGGTGCCTCAAAAGCTTCTTCAACCCAACGTGCAGAAGCCAAGCTCCCCATCTTACACTCAGCGCAGGTTCCTGGTCCACCTTCGTCTGAAGGAACGGGAGGCCAAGGCTGCAGGCTCCTTCCCTCCAAGGGCTGTTCACACTCGGCTCACTTTCACTTGCAGATTTCTCTCCCTCCCGGGGAACGTTCTCCACCTTTGCCGCCCACAGTCCTAGCCTAACACGATCCTGTGCCCAGCCCCTAGGGCTGCGTAGCCTCTTTGCGTCTCGGAGTTAACCTGGGCACCCTGAATTCTCTCCTTCACAGCCAGGCTGACCGTTTTTGAAATGTTCACCCGCTCAGGACACCATTTGGTGGTTTCCCGGAAGAAGACCAGCTCCTGCGGCCCCCGCCCCCACCTCACACACCCGGGGCCTGGGCCTGGTCTCCCCCTCCATTCCCGGCATGGGCTGGGCTCCCTTCCAGTCCGGGCCTCAGCGCCCCTTCTTCACTCCCCTGCCTCCCTCCCTGCCCTTCCCAGCCAGGTTCACGTCGACTAATTTCAAATTCCAAATTCCAGACTTCAGCGCAAATATCCCCCCCCATGCTTTCCTTCACCATGCTCAGATCTAATTAAATCAAATCTTCCTATTCGCTACTCTCACGGCACCACACCTCCCTTTTGCTGGCACTTAATTGTAATTATGAATTTTTTTTCCTCAACGATTAGATTGATCAATCAACCATTGACATTTATGCACAGGGGCTTCTCGGTGGGCTTTATTTGACAAGCAAAGGACTGGCCCAATGGCCTTCCAAGCCCAGTCAGGCCTGCCCCAGCTGGCCCCGCCCCTTACCACTCCCATCACGTGACGGCCTCACCGCCTTATAAGAGGGAGCTCTCGTAACCGCGAGCAGTCAGCTTTCTGCCGGGCTCCGAACTAGGACTGCTGGGTGCTCCCTCCTACCTGCCTGGTAGGGGGCGCATTTGAGGGCGACGTCGGAGCCATAGCCGTGATCCCGTGGACACCTCCAGCTCCTCAGGCCTCTCCCCATAGAAGAGAGCCAGCTGCAGGGAGATCAGGTGTGTGTCTGGGTGTCCCTGAGGGGTGGGTAAGACGCGTTTTCCTCCCCACCCACTCCCGCAGATTCCTCATGGAGGAACCAAGGCACTCGAAACGACCTCGCTTCCTGGCCCCAAATCAAGGTACCATCAAACGCCTACCACTCTTTTTAATTCTCCATCTCCTTACACTCTGCTTCTCTTTTAGCTTCAGGTGGGCCTCCTACAGAGCCAGGCTGCTCTGGTGTGGACCGTGAAGACCCTGTAGACCCAGTCCAACCGGCAAAACCCACTGCTTATGTGAAACCCATGAGACGGGAGCCCCCAGCTCGCGCACAGCCAGCTCCTCCTGCAGGAAGAGGCCAGCGTGGGGGAGGAAGCTGGCGGGCAGGTCGAGGCCGCGGCAGTGGGGCTGGGCTTCTCAGGGCCCTGGGCGAGAGAGTGGGGCCAGGCATGTACCTAGTCCATCTGAATGACCATGGAGAGCTAGGCTACCAGGGGCAACTGGAAGCCAGGCAGACCCCAGCCTTCTCTTTTACTGAAGCAGCTCTTATGCCTGGAATTGTGCAGGAAGGCCCCGGCCCCCATGCAGCCCAGCCTGAGGTGGGGCTTCAGGAGCCACCTCCTGCTCCTGGGCCTGTGGCTGTGGCCAGGCAGACCATGTTGGCCCCCTCTCCCTCCCTCAGTTTCAGGCCTCCGGGTGGCTCATCTACTTTGTGCATCGTGCAGACCTCTAATAGCACCATCGTGCAGAGTGTCCCAGTGTTCCCTGCCCACTCTGCACACTAACCTCTGTCATCCGTATTGCTGCCAGCCTTCTTTTCTTCCACCTGGTCTTTCCCCCTATCCCCAAACTCTAGCCCCATTTCTGCTCCACTCCTCCCTGCCCATCCCAGTCAGAGCCCTTACTTTGTGTTGTCATGAGCCTCCAAGTCCTCCTCCCAGGATCCTGACAGTAGTCCATCTGCTTCCAATTCCCCTCTTGCCTCCGCTTTGTATGTTCTGTCAAAAATACACATGCATGGAGTTCCTCAATGCTTATTCAAATAAACCAGCAGCTCTCTGAGTCCTTTTAATGTGCTTATATTAAAAGCCAAT